AGACGCTCTGACAGACATTTGCTGAATGAATAAGTTAGTCACTACGGCGTTTGTGGGCTTTAAAACACAAGTAAATGCGCTTCTATCGCCAAAACCTCACAGCTTCCCTTCTGCAAGGTGGCGTACAAGGCCCACGAAATAGTCGGCCGCCGCAGGTGCGCAGCCTGTCCAGCCTGTCCGGCTCGGGGCAGGCGACCTCGTCTGGTGGCAGTGGGGGAGGCAGCCGTTTGCTTCCTCACAGGGTGTGCCGGAATCAGAGGCTGGAGGCGTCTGGGGAGTAGGCAAATAAACAAAGCCAACCGCACCGAAACGGGTCGTTCCGTTTCACATCCTCCCTCGGGTGTCTGGGTCTTCTCGGAACAAAGTGACCCTCCATCTGTCCGCAGGCAGGTGGAGCCCGTCCCACGCGGCACGCGCCTTCCTTCCTCACAGCCGCGTGTAGACGCGGACCCTCAGGGACACTGCGGACGCGAGAAAGGACACGCCCCCTCGCGGGAGCATAAGTCCACCGCACAGAACTCGCGCGCCTCCCCTCGAACGAACGCGCACGCGCGCGCAGGGGGCGGGTCTTCTTCCCGACACCCACTGAGCGCCCGGCCTCCTCACCCCACCCCACCGAACTCCGGCCGCCCAGGCTCCGCCTCCGCGACGGGCCGTCGGGAGGAGGCGACCGGAAGCCACTTAAAGCAGAGATCGAGGTGACAGGCGAGCTGGCTGGACTCGGAGCGCGGTCGAGGCTTTCTGCGTTCGCGGCGGCGGAATGGCCCGTGCGCGGCTCGCCGCGTCGCGGCTCTGTGGTCCCTAGACGTCGGCTCCCGCCCTCGGCGCTGATCTCCGGCGCGGGCACTGCTTTCCACTCGGCTCCTGTCGTCCGTTCTCTCAGGCTCCCGTTCAGGTAAAGGGCTCCGGGAGGGCACTGAGGGGCTGAAGAACCCTAGCGGGGAGTGCGAGCGCCGGCCTCGCGGCTCCGGCCCCGGCCCCGGCCCCGCGCCGGCAGTGTGCGGGGCTCTCGCGGATCGGGGTGATTGATTTTGAGACTGCCCTTTGTACCGAATTCACTCGGGTCCCGTCAGCATGAAGATGGAATTGGTTTACACTTCTTAGGCACTTAGAGCCTGTGGCAGGTGTATACATCAGACCGAGGCGCCGAAGGATTTAGTTGGGGTCGCAGGCGCCTGCCCCTTCCCCGTTCGTCAGGGTGGGGGCGCGTCTATGCGGCCTCCCCCGCGGGCCGACCCCGGGTGCTCTGAGGCGCCTAGGAGCCCTTCCCAGACCCCGGGGGGGAGGGCACGGCAGCTACGGGAGCCTTCCGGCTACCCCGCGTTTCGGGCTGCAGCCCAGAAGTTTGGAAGATGTTTTCACATTAACTTTGAGAGCGCACAAGTCTTCGTCTTCCTCCCCGCCGCCGCGGGAAGCGCTCGCCGCCTTTCCCCCGCGCTTCGCGGCTCAGTTCTGCGAGCCCCCAAGACCCGTTGGACGCTCCTCGGGAGGTGAGCTGAGGGGGTAAAGAAGAATTAGAGAGGTAAATGATCATCTTCCTTCCTTTCCTCGTAGGATTTTTAGACTCTGAGGAGCAGTTGGAGCTAATCCACATTATGGAAATGGAAACCACCGAACCTGAGCCAGACTGTGTAGTGCAGCCTCCCTCTCCTCCTGATGACTTTTCATGCCAAATGAGACTCTCTGAGAAGATCACTCCATTGAAGACTTGTTTTAAGAAAAAGGATCAGAAAAGATTGGGAACTGGAACCCTGAGGTCTTTGAGGCCAATATTAAACACTCTTCTAGAATCTGGCTCACTTGATGGGGTTTTTAGATCTAGGAACCAGAGTACAGATGAGAACAGCTTACATGAACCTATGATGAAGAAAGCCATGGAAATCAATTCATCATGCCCACCAGCAGAAAATAATATGTCTGTTCTGATTCCTGATAGGACAAATGTTGGGGACCAGATACCGGAAGCCCATCCTTCCACTGAAGCTCCAGAACGAGTGGTTCCAATCCAAGATCACAGCTTTCCATCAGAAACCCTCAGTGGGACGGTGGCAGATTCCACACCAGCTCACTTCCAGACTGATCTTTTGCACCCAGTTTCAAGTGATGTTCCTACTAGTCCTGACTGCTTAGACAAAGTCATAGATTATGTTCCAGGCATTTTCCAAGAAAACAGTTTTACAATCCAATACATTCTGGACACCAGTGATAAGCTGAGTACTGAGCTCTTTCAGGACAAAAGTGAAGAGGCTTCCCTTGACCTCGTGTTTGAGCTGGTGAACCAGTTGCAGTACCACACTCACCAAGAGAACGGAATTGAAATTTGCATGGACTTTCTGCAAGGCACTTGTATTTATGGCAGGGATTGTTTGAAGCACCACACTGTCTTGCCATATCATTGGCAGATCAAAAGGACAACTACTCAAAAGTGGCAGAGTGTATTCAATGATTCTCAGGAGCACTTGGAAAGATTTTACTGTAACCCAGAAAATGATAGAATGAGAATGAAGTATGGGTATGTATTTATAACAACTTGTAGAACTGTTGTCTCAAAGCCACTCTAATCCTTCTATCTCCAGATTGCAAAACTTTGCAGAACAGCGGCTCCCACTTCACCTTCATGAAGCAAATTTCCAGTCTGCTGAGTACTTCAGCATCTTGGTACATTAAGTTTCTATCTGTTTGAATTGATCCATTGCAACCTGGTTTTCCTTGTATTCCAAAGCGATGTTGTGTTTCCTGGCAACAAGATGCAGATAACGGCATGTTGAGCCTTGCTGAGAGATTCACAAACAAGCTGGAGCAGCCCAGGTTCACATGGTTACCACATTATTTGGCTAAAGCTATTAATCTCTGTGGTCAGGCCTGTAAAGCTGGTCTATCTGTGCAGATTGCGCATAACCAGGAAGTGTGTGTTCAGCTGTGTATATGTCGAAGTTGGAACCAGCAGTCTTTGGATTCAGAAATAATGAATGGCAGTTGTTTATCCCACTGTTTTCAGTAGTTTATATGGCTTGGTAAATCATTATCATATTCTGTATCCATAACATCTTCATTGTGTGATATACTTGGGGAAAGTTCATAGTTCTGGGTCTCTAGCAGAGATGAAAGTTCATAGTTTCAAACTGTACAGATAAAATCTTTTATTTAGCTTTGCAAATGTATTGGATTTAATACCTAAATCTAAATTATATGTATAGTGTTCATTTTGTTCTCAGGAATGAAATTGGAAAGGAAGTTGAACTAGATAAATTCACAGGACCTTTCCAACTTTTTAGTCAAGATGCTTAGATACTAAAAGCACATTAAAAAAGGATTTCAATAATACATGCTTATTTGTTCCTTGTAATGAAATTATGATGTAATCCCACTTTGCTTTCTCATTTTGCTTTTGTACATCTACAAACGTTCATTGCCAACATCAACTGCATACTAGTGTGTATGTACTTCCCAGATATAGATGCTGAGGCTTCTTTTTTGCACACGAGATGAGCCTTGGAGAATTTCCAAATTCCAAATATACAGTTGAGAAACAACATTGAGTGTTGTGTTTTCGATTAAGAAAACAGAGTCTGGAACAGTGTAGGCACTCATCCTTAGTAGACGATGACATTGGATGGCAGAATTAAGCAGTTTTAAAAGAGCCTTGCACACTGTGGAGTACTGTTGTGGATAATTGAAATTATGGAGGTTGTGCAAATCTCTCTTTAGCAAACAAGATCACCACTAGTTTCATATTACATTCATTTTAAATTGAGCCAGAACAATTTTCTATTTATTTCCACCTGTCAAGAAGGGACACACTGCAAACCTTATTTTGGAGGCTACCTGCAGGTGCACATGTGACCAATGATTATTTCTAATTCTGAATTTATTGAAAGAGAGTGGAGGTGAAGAGGAAGAGGAAAGTTGCAAACCCTGAATCCATTATTAATTTTTTTCAGAGGACAGGGTTTTTTTCTTTTGGGATTAATGCTCACTGATAAAAGAGGGAGCTTTAGTTGCTTTAAGGCTTAAGGCTAGAGTGTTGTCATAGTTTTAGTTGCTGAGTGATTTTGATTGCTAATTGCCCTTAGAAGTCTATTTTTAAACTCTGTCCAAGGGACAATACCATTAGATGACTTCACAGAAACTCTATATAAAAGAGAAATGTATATTAATGATCATAAAAAGCATATACTGTTACAGTCCCTATATGACTTGCATAGTGAATTAGCTAAACTAGAGCAAGCTCCTGACTGAACTCTACTGGAGTAGTTAAATTAGCCAAGTTAGCTCTGGCGTGCACAGCTGTGATGATGTATGAACTAACTCATTATGTGTTATTGATAACACTGGAGAGAGGAGAACAGCTGAAACTTACTATGCCTTGTGACTTTTTGGTAGTTCTTGAATATACACAGCTGGATGAGTTTAAATTTATTTTAAAAATTTCTGCCTAAGAGAAAGACAGCTCCATAAGCAAGAACTGTGTTTGAAGTGACTTTCAAAATGTGTGCCTTGTGCTTTAGGATAAAGCAATCCAATGAATTATTTTTTGTACTTCTTTATGCTACTATTTACATATGAAATAAAACTAATTGGCTTCTGTCTATACTAACCCAGAGAAGTTACTGGATCTGTGTAGAGCTGTCATGGCAATCAATAGCAATCATTTATTTATTCCCTTTTTGGTTTTTCATCAATAAGCAGATTAGACTTTTTGAAGCAGCTGCCACCTGGCTTCAGGTTGGGGTCATTCTTTTCCTGATGTATTTATGGTAATGAAAATGAACCTTGTCAAAATGATTTATAACTTTTAAATCAGACAGTTGGAGGAAATAGCTTGTAAGGTTATGTGGCATTCCCTAAAAATAATTGCATGATACATTATATATTTTATCATTGAGTTGAATCCAAAGCTCTTACTTTTTATTGTAAGTAAGAAAAAAAAGGAATACAAGTTGAATATCCCTTATCCAAAATTCTTGGAGACCAGAAGTGTTTCAGATTTTGGATTTTGGAATATTTGCATAGTACCCCAGTTAAGCATCTGAAATCCGAAATGCTCCAGTGAGCATTTGGGTATCATCTTGGTGCTCAGAAAGTTTTGGGTTTGAAGCACTTCCGATTTTCAGATTTGGGGTGCTCAATTTATAGTAGTAACTCCATTCAGCATTTAAAATTTCATTCTGCACATAGTGGGCATGCAAAAAAAAAAATGCTGACTTTTGACTGATAACTCTGTTGTGTCCCTGTAAATCTATTTCCTATTATACTAGAATTATCCTATTATACTAGAATTTCTAGATCATAGATTTACAATCTACCATAAAGTAAAGATAAACTTCATAAGTTCTTCTGTGTATTTCTAATCATGGTCAGTGATCCTTAGTTTTATTCTGGGTTTGGGTGCTATTCCTAAAGGATAAAGCAGTATGTAGTCTATGCAAACCTTGACTACTCAAGGAATGCTACAAAAATACAGCCATTTGAGATTATGACTTTTTTCCCATGGTCTCTTTTATTTTTATCTCCTGATTTGAGACCACCAGATTCTGCATCCTTTGTCTGATGGTGATGATTCTGGATTGCATTTAAATTAGGACCTTAAGTCCTCTTAACCTTAGCCAACAACCTTTAATAATTATCAGTCTCCAATTTGTGAGTTGCAATTGTCTTTTTGTGGAAGGAAAACTTAGTACATGTGTATATCATTTTTTGCAAAGGAAAAAACATATTTCAAATTGCAAGATAATTATTTTGGCACAACTTGTATGGCTAGTTCAAATTGGACACTGTAAAAGTTTTGAAAGAAACTCACTTTGTAAAAGTAGGAGAGTTTCTCTTTTATAATAAGATTGGGGTCTTAAGGTAAAGTGAGTTCGAGAGATTTTGTATCTTTGAAAAAGACCACAGTGCTGAAGGTTAAGCCATTTTCCCTTTGATTCTGGGTTTGAAATAGGTGATAGCCTGAGATCTTGATTTTACCGCTACTTTGCAACACCTTAAACAGAAACTGTACAAGGAATAAAATACTTCTGAAGTTCACCATTTCTAGGAGCAAACAAGCCACATTTTAGATGTGAAGGAATTCCTTTTTTTTGAGACCAAGTTTCAGGCTGGAGTGCAGTGGCATAATCTCGGCTCCTGCAACCTCCGCCTCCTGGGTTCAAGCAATTCTCCTGCCTCAGCCTTCCTGAGTAGCTGAGATTACAGGCATGCGCCACCATGCCCAGCTAATTTTGTATTTTAGTAGAGACAGGGTTTCTCTATGTTGGTCAGGCTCGTCTCGAACTCCCGACCTCAGATGATCCACCTGCCTCGGCCTCACAAAGTGCTAGGATTACAGGCGTGAGCCACTGCGCCCAGTGATGTGAAGGAATTTCTTTAACAAAACTAAATAGGGCTTATTTTTATATTTATAGATTGTTTATGACAGTGCTTTCTAGGGACTGAGAATTATACCGTATACAGACTCACCCCAATTTAAAATTTCTTCCTTCAAACGTTAAACCTAATCCACCTCAATCCCTGACACAGTAACTGAAAGCTTCAAATTTTTGAGATTAATTCACTTGTTAATAGTGAATTTGAAATTACAAGTGGTAGGTTCTGAAATACATTTTGAAATTTTTGAAAATTAAGGATTTTATGTACAATAAATTCTGTTTGTAAAGATTTATATTCAGTCTGTGAAGAGGACAGTATTGCAGACTTGAGCTAAATATAATCAATTCTGTGATTAGGAACTCAAATTTTAGAAGTTGATGACGTTAGTAAACTTCTAATTGTCATTTGTGAAACTTCCAATTTTCCTTGCTGACTTAGCTAGTTACTGTTACTAAGGCAAGCATTGAAGAGAGTTAACTAAGCATTCCTATTTGCCGTTTCCACACAACAAAATGTGTCTGTCTCCTGGATCTTTCTCTGCTCTATGCTGTTTACTTACTGGTAACACCCACTTGACAAGTAAAGAACCTTTGCATGGTCATCACAATGAAAGGATAAGTTCTTACAAGAGTGAGAATGCTAGAGCAACTATTCCTTTTCACCTTCTACAGAAACCAGTGACTTTCGAGTATGTGTACCACAAAAAGTTGTGTAAGGAGTGTATTGAGAATCTCCCATGACTAAGTTGTCTGAGGAAGAGTTCAGTAAATTTGTATTCTTCATGCAAATTGAAGTCCTCTGTTTTGGTGCTATTGCCTCTGAGTATAAGGAAGGATTTGTGAGTAATCTTATGTTGAAACATAGTACTTCTGGTAATGATTAGAAAATATGTTTAGACCACACTTACAAGAATTTCTCTTTATTACATTAGCTTTTCTTTTTGAATTAATTGAAGAATTCTTAAATTGTCCCACTTATACGACATAGCCAAAGAGTTTGGATGATCATCTTTGGTCTAAATTTTCACTAGCACTTGAACAGTCAGTGAAGAATGGCAAGGGTGAGGACCAAAGGGTGAACTTTGCTTGCAGTAGTGCATGTGCTTTCAGAATCTTGCATGCACCCTGTGATCTTCACAGTTCCTGCAGCTGATCAAGGTGTAGAGAGGGCAAATGGCACAAAATACTCTAAATAATTTCCTGCTGTGGTTGGTCTTTGGTTTCTGAGTGTCACCTGGCTTAGCTCTTTCATTACCAGGCATTTAGAGAGTAAAAATTAGCACAGGATAAACACTGGGTTTGCCTTCTAAGGTTTAATTACTCATCCTAATAAAAGAAAGACATCCTTGAATCTGTGCAGAGTATGTGAAACAGAGTCAGGGTAAAGTATGTGAAACAGAAGGAACTTTGCTTGCTTGCTTTCTGACATTTGGATTATCCAAATGCTGGCAGACATCAGAAGCATTATGTAAAGTGTTCTACAAATTTGTTACTCAGAAATAATTTCGACTCTCTTAACTAATTGATAAAATTGAATCTATCATAGAAACTTGGCTTTGTAGAATCCAACTCCCTCAGAAAAAGTTACCAATTTAAGACGATGTTTGAAAGGTTTTGTTATAGCTTATAAAACCTAGACAATAAAAAGACTCTCTGTCTTTTCTCTAGGAAGTCTTTTTCTCTAGCAATTTGTTTAAAGAACTATCAGAGTGATGAATTCTCTATATATAGGTTGCTTGTATGCATTCAAATCTCTAGTCTGCTGAAAGCTGTTTACTCTTCTCTGGGTTCTTAGCATCAAATACGTAATAAGTCACCAATGAGTATATTTCTGATTCTTTCATTGATCAGTTAGTTCATCTGGACTAATTGGGGAAAAAGCCAAAGCTAAATAATAGAAAATTCTGAGTAAAAACCTTTTTATGGGTATCATTTGTAATTTAAAAGTCAAAGCAGAAATAAATTAAGCTAATAGTTTATATCTTACTAGGCATTAGAAAATATTTTTATGATAACTATAACTAGTAGTTATGTGTAAATGAGTGCTGAATTGAGGTATTTGAAAGCAACTTATTTTTAAGTAATTTTATCATTTACATATAGTATTATATTTATGTAGAAAAAATTATAAAAACGTTTATTTTATCCCTTTTTAAGGGATGTCAAAGTCTATATTCAAAAAATTGAATTAACCACTATTTGTGCCTTGAATACATGGGAGGCATTTTTTATTGTTTACTTTGAGATAAGATAGAAACCTCTCAGTTTTAAAAATATTTTTCTTAACAGAGGGGATATCTACTCTTTATAAAAATCAGTGATTGCATAATTTAAGGTAGTATAAGGCATGCTACCAATTTATAAAAACTAACCTGTGCCTTCTATCCCAGCTGTTCTTACAGAAATTAAGTTTCACTTTCTCATCAGGCTATGGTTGAGAAGTATGTCTCATTTATAGTGCCTTCTGTGATCTTAGGACATGTGACTAAACTTGAATAAAAGTTAAGGCTGTATGACATTTCTGGTACCTTCATGATGCAAAATTTAATCCCACACTACCATAAATAGATGGCAGTGAGATCTTCTGATCTCATAAGTGTAATTTTTATTTATGAAAGATTTTAGACTTATCCACATTTTATTGGAAAGTGTTTTTGTGTTCTTTGCTTTGATCTGTAGTTGTGTAATAGAAAACAAACAACAAAAAAGCCAGCATAACAATATTTTAGTAGGTTCTTTTCCTTAAGTAGATACTGTAATTTGCTTTTAGTGGTTGCATTGGGGCCGGTGGACTTCATTGTATGGTATTATTTATTAGGGGTTTAGCAAACATCTAGATGTATTCAAATGGCTATGTCTTAGTATCAGTGTGTTTTGAGAATAAACTGTGTTATGTTTGTTTAGCTCCCCACATGCTTTTGGAGAATATACAATTAAAAAGCTTAAAAACAGATAATCTTTTTCATTTAGGAAACTTACCTGC